GCGCGTGAGCGACGCTCTGGAGCAGGAGAGAAGGAAAAGGAAGAGACACACGTATATAGCATGTGTTACCTGATTTATTTCGAGATTGTTTGGTACTGTTTTCTCTCTGGGCACCTCTCATTTCGGAAGGCCATCAGAGGCGCCCACTACTGAGCGGCCCCGGCCGCCGCAGCAGCACCCGGAGCCCCAGTCCCGGTTTCCCCGCGGTGCCGGAGCCCGGAGCTCGCCGCCGCCCAGGCCTCAGGAATCGAGTAAGTAACCCCTGTTTGGCCCCGCGCTCCTCTGCCCACTTCCTCCTCCTCATCTCATCGCTCCCAAAGCTCTCCCACACCCTCCTCCCCCGAAGTAAAGGACACCCCCGCACACACGCCAGCGGTGGGCCTTATCTCCCCCCTTATCCAAAGCTGCGCTAGACTATTACCTACAAAGGGCACAATTTTCCTGCTGGCTCAGAAATGCCAGACACTGGCCTGCAAGGCCGACTCGGAAAAGTAGTGCCTCGCCTCTACCTCCTCCATTTCCTGCCCTCTCGCATCCTCTCCCTGCACTCCCACTCTTCCCACTACCACCACCACCCCCGCTTTCAAAAATAAAATTGGATACAAACTTTAATCACTAAGGACAAATATTGACGCTTAAACGAAAATGACCCAGTACAATGAGGAGGAAGCCGGAAATGTGAGCTATTGGCCCTAGGAGGGGAATTTCGGTGGAGCGGAGCCGGCGGGGTGGAGGGGGTGGCGGGGGCGCAGGGAAGGGCTGCGGCACCGCGTGCTCCCGCCGGCGTATCCCTACGCGGCTCCGCGCGGCCTCGGGGTCCGAGGCCCGCGGAGAGGGGGAGGCGAGCGCCCGAGGGGGCGGCAGCCGGCGGGCGGGGCGGGGGTGGGTGGGCCCGGCCCCTCCGATTGGTCGACGGCGAGAGAGACGCTCCCGCACGCCGCCAGCTCTGATTGGCCCAGCGGTAGGAAAGGTTAAACCAAAAATTTTTTTACAGCCCTAGTGTGCGCCTGTAGCTCGGAAAATTAATTGTGGCTATAGCCGCCTCGATCGCTGTCTCCCCAGCCTCGCCGCGGCCGCTCCGGGACGCGCCCGCCCGCCGCCCGGCTCTCCCCCCCTTTGGGCTGCTGCTGCTGCTGCTGTGACTGCTGCTGCGAGAGGAGGAGGAGGAGGAGGAAGCAGCGGGGGGGGGAGCGGGGGGTGGGGGGGGAGACCAAGAAGTACAGTTGGGAGCGAGGGAGCTTCACCCCCGGGGCGGTGGTTGTTTCTTTTTTCTTTCTTTCTTTTTTCTTTTCCTTTTTTTTTTTTTTTCTAATTCCTGAGGGGTGGTTGCTGCTTTTGCTACATGACTTGCCAGCGCCCGAGCCTGCGGTCCAACTGCGCTGCTGCCGGAGCGCTCAGTGCCGCCGCTGCCGCCCGCGCCCCCCGCGCCCCGTTCGGCACCCACCGGTCGCCGCCGCCCGCCGCGCCGCTGTCCCGCTCCCGCGCCGCCGCCGCCGTTTCCCCCCGACGACTGGGTGATGCTGGACATGGGAGATAGGAAAGAGGTGAAAATGATCCCCAAGTCCTCGTTCAGCATCAACAGCCTGGTGCCCGAGGCGGTCCAGAACGACAACCACCACGCGAGCCACGGCCACCACAACAGCCACCACCCCCAGCACCACCACCACCACCACCACCATCACCACCACCCGCCGCCGCCCGCCCCGCAACCGCCGCCGCCGCCGCAGCAGCAGCAGCCGCCGCCGCCGCCGCCCCCGGCACCGCAGCCCCCCCAGACGCGGGGCGCCCCGGCCGCCGACGACGACAAGGGCCCCCAGCAGCTGCTGCTCCCGCCGCCGCCACCGCCACCACCGGCCGCCGCCCTGGACGGGGCTAAAGCGGACGGGCTGGGCGGCAAGGGCGAGCCGGGCGGCGGGCCGGGGGAGCTGGCGCCCGTCGGGCCGGACGAGAAGGAGAAGGGCGCCGGCGCCGGGGGGGAGGAGAAGAAGGGGGCGGGCGAGGGCGGCAAGGACGGGGAGGGGGGCAAGGAGGGCGAGAAGAAGAACGGCAAGTACGAGAAGCCGCCGTTCAGCTACAACGCGCTCATCATGATGGCCATCCGGCAGAGCCCCGAGAAGCGGCTCACGCTCAACGGCATCTACGAGTTCATCATGAAGAACTTCCCTTACTACCGCGAGAACAAGCAGGGCTGGCAGAACTCCATCCGCCACAATCTGTCCCTCAACAAGTGCTTCGTGAAGGTGCCGCGCCACTACGACGACCCGGGCAAGGGCAACTACTGGATGCTGGACCCGTCGAGCGACGACGTGTTCATCGGCGGCACCACGGGCAAGCTGCGGCGCCGCTCCACCACCTCGCGGGCCAAGCTGGCCTTCAAGCGCGGTGCGCGCCTCACCTCCACCGGCCTCACCTTCATGGACCGCGCCGGCTCCCTCTACTGGCCCATGTCGCCCTTCCTGTCCCTGCACCACCCCCGCGCCAGCAGCACTTTGAGTTACAACGGCACCACGTCGGCCTACCCCAGCCACCCCATGCCCTACAGCTCCGTGTTGACTCAGAACTCGCTGGGCAACAACCACTCCTTCTCCACCGCCAACGGCCTGAGCGTGGACCGGCTGGTCAACGGGGAGATCCCGTACGCCACGCACCACCTCACGGCCGCCGCGCTAGCCGCCTCGGTGCCCTGCGGCCTGTCGGTGCCCTGCTCTGGGACCTACTCCCTCAACCCCTGCTCCGTCAACCTGCTCGCGGGCCAGACCAGTTACTTTTTCCCCCACGTCCCGCACCCGTCAATGACTTCGCAGAGCAGCACGTCCATGAGCGCCAGGGCCGCGTCCTCCTCCACGTCGCCGCAGGCCCCCTCGACCCTGCCCTGTGAGTCTTTAAGACCCTCTTTGCCAAGTTTTACGACGGGACTGTCTGGGGGACTGTCTGATTATTTCACACATCAAAATCAGGGGTCTTCTTCCAACCCTTTAATACATTAACATCCCTGGGACCAGACTGTAAGTGAACGTTTTACACACATTTGCATTGTAAATGATAATTAAAAAAATAAGTCCAGGTATTTTTTATTAAGCCCCCCCCTCCCATTTCTGTACGTTTGTTCAGTCTCTAGGGTTGTTTATTATTCTAACAAGGTGTGGAGTGTCAGCGAGGTGCAATGTGGGGAGAATACATTGTAGAATATAAGGTTTGGAAGTCAAATTATAGTAGAATGTGTATCTAAATAGTGACTGCTTTGCCATTTCATTCAAACCTGACAAGTCTATCTCTAAGAGCCGCCAGATTTCCATGTGTGCAGTATTATAAGTTATCATGGAACTATATGGTGGACGCAGACCTTGAGAACAACCTAAATTATGGGGAGAATTTTAAAATGTTAAACTGTAATTTGTATTTAAAAAGCATTCGTAGTAAAGGTGCCCAAGAAATTATTTTGGCCATTTATTGTTTTGTCCTTTTCTTTAAAGAACTGTTTTTTTTTCTTTTGTTTACTTTTAGACCAAAGATTGGGTTCTAGAAAATGCACTTGGTATACTAAGTATTAAAACAAACAAAAAGGAAAGTTGTTTCAGTTGGCAACACTGCCCATTCAATTGAATCAGAAGGGGACAAAATTAACGATTGCCTTCAGTTTGTGTTGTGTATATTTTGATGTATGTGGTCACTAACAGGTCACTTTTATTTTTTCTAAATGTAGTGAAATGTTAATACCTATTGTACTTATAGGTAAACCTTGCAAATATGTAACCTGTGTTGCGCAAATGCCGCATAAATTTGAGTGATTGTTAATGTTGTCTTAAAATTTCTTGATTGTGATACTGTGGTCATATGCCCGTGTTTGTCACTTACAAAAATGTTTACTATGAACACACAGAAATAAAAAATAGGCTAAATTCATATATATCTTGATACTTTTGTCTCTTTTATTAAGTAGAGCTAATTTTTTAAAGACCAATCAACTTATAGGGAATTCAAAGGCTTTTTCAGCCAAACTAAAATTTAAACTGCTCCTTTAATTTGAACTGACTCTAAAAATGAAAATAGTATTTTTCCCTTTGTGAACAAATTTTACAAGGAGCAGCCTATTTAATAAACACTAGCTTTAAACAAAGTATAGGCTTTTCAGCTGATACCTGTAAGTTTCTGTGGATATACAGCAAAAAGAGATATAATTTAATTTTCTGTGCATAGCTCTTTACCCTGTGTTTATTTCCAAATCCATTAATAGAATGCCATTTATATATTTTGTTTCAGGTATATTGTTAATAGAGCTTGGCAAATTATAAATAAATATATGTATATGGTTAGATAGAAGTGACTATAATGCACACATATGTAATATATATAGACACACAGAGCCCTTCAGTTCAGGTACAATTTGCGCTATGAATGCTGCAAACATTTTTGTTTAAATATTTGTATTTATACTTTCTAAGTCAGCATTTATTTTTGTGGCTGTTTACCCACAATGAAAGAGTTCTAATAAAGATGTGCTGAAGTTGCAATATAGATTTTGCTGAAGTGATCACCTGTTTAATGAC